TGAAGAAAGTTTTAAGAAATATATTTCTACATCTCCTACATGCAAAACAACAGGAGCAAGTTGAGGAATTCTCAAGAAACTGGTCGAGAAGAGAGAGCGCTTAGCTATGGAAAAGAGAAAGAAGGAAGGGAGGGCTTCCTGGAGGAGGTGGCATTTGAACCAGGACTGACATCAGGATGGAAATGTCAGTCAGGGAGTTAAGTAGGGGGAGCAGCTCCGCCCTCCACGTCCCCAGCTCCTCCCGCCCCTGTTTTTTCTCCCAGTGACCCCACGTGAAACGTCTCCGCCTCCTCCAGCCACCAGCAGAAGGGACTGCCTTCCCCTCAGTGCTCGCCCCTCCCTAGTGATCACTCAGTGCCCCTGAGCTCATTCTTTTCAGTAAATTCTCTCTCTGCGTGGTGAGAAAACAGGCCTGGAGAGGCTCTGCGACCCGCTTAGGACCACAGAACTCGGTACTAGGAAAACTCCTATTTTAAAATCCAGCCCTGGGTGGGAAGATTTGGGAAGAATCGTTAATATTGAGAGAGAGAGGGAGAAAGAGGATTAGATGAGAGTGGCGCCTCCGCTCATGTCCGCCCCCTCCCCGCAGAGAATTACCTTTTCCAGGGACGGCAGGAATGCTACGCGTTTAATGGGACACAGCGCTTCCTGGAGAGATACATCTACAACCGGGAGGAGCTCGTGCGCTTCGACAGCGACGTGGGGGAGTTCCGGGCGGTGACGGAGCTGGGGCGGCCTGAGGCGGAGTACTGGAACAGCCAGAAGGACATCCTGGAGGAGGAGCGGGCAGTGCCGGACAGGATGTGCAGACACAACTACGAGCTGGGCGGGCCCATGACCCTGCAGCGCCGAGGTGAGTGAGGGCTTTGGGCCGGCGGTCCCAGGGCAGCCCCGCGGGCCCGTGCCCAGGGCGCAGGAGCAGCCGGGTTGGCCTAAGGGACCTTAGTGCCGGGCGGAAAGGGGACTTTGGGTTGGGGATTCATGGGGGGAGCCCATCTGGAGCTTGTCAGGGGAGCGAGCGCGGGGACCTGGACTGGGCTGAGCATGGAGTGAGGAGGACGAGAGCAGAGAGACCCCCGGGACTTCATCAGGCCTGGCAGCTGACTGCATGTGGGGTGAAAAAAGGAAGCCACAGGACAGCGCACAAGGGTATGGTGTGGAGATGGAGGTGGAGATGGCACAGCAGGCCACACAGAGAAGAAACCTACAGGGAGGTAGCTGGGTTTGAGGTGCTTGAGGGGCAGATGGGTGGTCTGATGGGCAGGTAGACAGAAGGGTCTGCAGCCGGGGAGGAGACTGAGATACATGAGACCATCCAGGGAGAGGGGACCCAGGGGGAAGAGCAAAGGACCGGATCCTGGGAACTGGACAGTTGTGATTTGGCCAAGACAGAAAAGCCTGTGAAAGAGACCAAAAAAACCCAAGTGCAGTGTGAGGAGAGGCCCGCAGAGAAGAGTCTTGGAAGCTGAGGGGAGGTGACCTCAGCAGCACAGTGGACAGCGGTGCCAGTGACTTGGGAAGGTCAGAAAACAGAAGATGGAAAGTGGGTTTGGAAACCAGGGAGACCTGGGGAGAGCAGGTTGGCCGCAGCGGCAGGAGCTGGAATGGGAGGGGGTGCATGAGGCTGAGTGTGGCGCATCCTCCTCGGGGCTGAGATGGATTTTACTTGTCTTGGGTTCCCCACGGCTGTCACAGGGCAGTGTCTCAGTTCATTCGTCTTTTTCCTTCAGGAAGTCTGGGTGTAAAGGGATGGAGAGAGGTGAGGTGTGTGCAGTAAGAGGATTTCTCAAGGATGGGACAGGAAGGCCTTGGAGCTTTGGCTTCCTCCTGTGAACTTGTGGGGTGGGGAGCCTGGTGCACCAACCTGAGGGACTTGAGGGAGTAGTATCAGGATGTGGGATTGAGCCCTGGACCTTTTTTCTAGAAAGAGGAAAAAAATGAAGGGAGGAGGAGGAGGAAGCTGGGGAGATCACACCTTTGATTTTCTTGTTCCTGGAAAGTGAAAGGAAGTTCACCTGCTATGAGTGAGAAGGTGGACACACTGGGTGGGGATGAGGTGAGTGACATGAGCTTAGGAAAGTTGCTGAGGTAATTGGTTGAGAGAGGTGTTCAAATAAAAATAACGCAATTGGCAAAAACTGTTACTAAGACTTTGTAGAGGCACCAATCAGTGACATGGCAGCATTTTCTTTCACAGTAATCAACTGCCAGATTGCAGACAGCCCTGATGCCAGCCTAAGGAGTGTGGGTTTCTCCTCCAGGCCCGCAGGTCCCCAACCTCACTCCTCTGAAGACTCTTCTGGAGATCCTCTGTGATGCACAGATCTCCAGACTCAGTGCCCCCAGACTCAGATTCCCTGGGTGGGGAGGTCTGGGGATCTCTGCTTGTAATCAGCTCCCTAGAGGTTCCCATGTAGCCAGATAAGTATTGTCAGAACACTGAAGATTTTTGAAAAATGAAAAAGAGAAGGTTGGAGATGTGTCTTCAGAAGACTACTAAGGGTGCTGGCTAGAGGAGGGACCAGAGGCAGGGAGATGAGGTAGGAAACTGCTATTATTTGTCAGGGAAATTGCAATCAAGGCATGAGTTAGAACAGGGAAAACACAGAGGCAAGGGAGAGGTGGAAGGGGGAGGAAAGAAGTAGTGACAATTCCAGGGTGGATGTCCACCCAAATCTAGAAGTAATTGAGCAAATGTTTTCTGGGCATTAGAGAAGGCAACTAGAACAAACAGGAATCCTTGCCTTGGTGAAATGTATTTGAACTGGGTCAGAAATGAGGCCATTGGGTATCAGGCCTTAACTCCAGCGCACCCTGGAGGTCACTGATGTGGCTCCAGGCTGACCTGCTCCTGTCAAAGAATATTGAGCAAGATGCCTCTCGTGGAATGTTCTGGGACCTTAAAACAGATACCCAAGTATTCCCCCTGATTTCATGGTTCCCAGAAGCTCTATGGGGAAGAAATTGTAGGTAATTCACAACTGAGATTTAGACATAAGTTGAATAGTGTAATGGACATTGAGTTAACCGAGGTAATGAAGTAGTGAGACACAGGTGCCCCTGAAATAAACTCACATTGAGGGAAGAGGCTGACAATGTGGATCAGTCTGAAAACAAGGCAAAAATACAATAGGGAGTAAGGGTTGTGTGTCAGTTCAAGACTGTACTTTTACCTGGCCCAGCGCCATGTTAGGGTATTTGTGTTCTCCAGGAAGTAGAAAGGAAAGAACTGAGTGATTAGGGACCTAGAAGACTAATTTGAGACATTCCTCTTGATGAGCTGTTCTCTAGGGTAGTCCTCTGAAAGAGCTGTTCTCTAGTGGATCTCCCTGAATGAACTGTTCTCTAGGAGCACTTGACCCTTTTCTGTGTTTGTTTTTTGTTTTGTGTTTGTGTTTGTTTTTGAGACAGGTTCTCACTTTGTCTCCCAGGCTGGAGTGCTGTGGCACCATCATGGCTCACTGCAGCCTCAACCTCCTGGGCTCAAGTGATCCTCCTGCCTCAGCCTCCCATGTAGCTAGAACTACAGATACACGTACCACCATGTCTGGCTAATTTATTTTTCTTTTTAGAGATGGGTTCTCACTATGTTGCCCAGGCCGGTCTCAAAACCCTGGGCTCAAGTGATCCTCATGCCTCAACCTCCCAAAGTGCTAAGATTATAGGCATGACCACCATGCCTGGCCTTTTCTGCTTTCTGAGGAGGAAAAAGGTACTGGTGGCAGAGATCCAAAAGAAAAGTTGCCAGTGGCAGTGTGGAAATTCACCTGAGAACAACAGGACAAGCTGGGGCACAAATGCAAAGATGCAGAGGGAGGCAACACCTGGTCATCTGTGAGACCTTCATGGGACCTGAAGACGCAGCACAGAGGAGGAACTTGAAAAAGGACGGGATTTCTACTACTCAAGCATGTAGGAGCTCAGGATATTCTGTAAATATGAAGTCTATTTCATTATTTTTCTTCCACGCTCCTAGTCCAGCCTAGGGTGAATGTTTCCCCCTCCAAGAAGGGGCCCTTGCAGCACCACAACCTGCTTGTCTGCCACGTGACGGATTTCTACCCAGGCAGCATTCAAGTCCGATGGTTCCTGAATGGACAGGAGGAAACAGCTGGGGTCGTGTCCACCAACCTGATCCGTAATGGAGACTGGACCTTCCAGATCCTGGTGATGCTGGAAATGACCCCCCAGCAGGGAGATGTCTACACCTGCCAAGTGGAGCACACCAGCCTGGATAGTCCTGTCACCGTGGAGTGGAGTGAGTCTCTGATGACCCTCTAGACCCCACCTGGTGACACTAAACCTGGGTCTGTCCTTCCCAGAGGCACAGTCTGATTCTGCCCGGAGTAAGACATTGACGGGAGCTGGGGGCTTCGTGCTGGGGCTCATCATCTGTGGAGTGGGCATCTTCATGCACAGGAGGAGCAAGAAAGGTGAGAAAGCCTGCAGGGTGAGCGGGACTTACCTGATTATATAACCTTTCGTCTTTCATTTCAGTTCAACGAGGATCTGCATAAACAGGTAATATTCCTGCTTTGATTTCCTTGTGGGGTAACCTGGGATAACTTGTCTTTTACCCCCACAGGGTTCCTGAGCTCACTGAAAAGACTATTGTGCCTTAGGAAAAGCATTTGCTGTGTTTCGTTAGCATCTGGCTCCAGGACAGACCTTCAACTTCCAAATTGGATACTGCTGCCAAGAAGTTGCTCTGAAGTCAGTTTCTATCATTCTGCTCTTTGATTCAAAGCACTGTTTCTCTCACTGGGCCTCCAACCATGTTCCCTTCTTCTTAGCACCACAAATAATCAAAACCCAACATGACTGTTTGTTTTCCTTTAAAAATATGCACCAAATCATCTCTCATCACTTTTCTCTGAGGGTTTTAGTAGACAGTAGGAGTTAATAAAGAAGTTCATTTTGGTTTAAACATAGGAAAGAAGAGAACCATGAAAATGGGGATATGTTAACTATTGTATAATGGGGCCTGTTACACATGACACTCTTCTGAATTGACTGTATTTCAGTGAGCTGCCCCCAAATCAAGTTTAGTGCCCTCATCCATTTATGTCTCAGACCACTATTCTTAACTATTCAATGGTGAGCAGACTGCAAATCTGCCTGATAGGACCCATATTCCCACAGCACTAATTCAACATATACCTTACTGAGAGCATGTTTTATCATTACCATTAAGAAGTTAAATGAACATCAGAATTTAAAATCATAAATATAATCTAATACACTTTAACCATTTTCTTTGTGTGCCATCACAAATACTCCTTAACCAAATACGGCTTGGACTTTTGAATGCATCCAATAGACGTCATTTGTCGTCTAAGTCTGCATTCATCCACCAGCCTAGGCCTCCTGTCTTAATTTTCATACAGACAGAAATGACTCCCCACTGGGGAAAGAGCAAAGCAATACATGTAGCACTCTTTTTCAAACACTGGTCTTTTTTTTTTTCTTAACAATCCAACATTGTTATGTGTTTTGCGTCTCATATTGACACCTTTTGGTCAAGGTAGAGGACATGTTTGTTGTAAGCTTTCTTTTTCGTGTAGAGGATGGATTCTTCACTCCTGATACACACAATCAGTGCACAGCAGCTCTCTTATACATCCAGTTGATGCCTTCAGTCTCCCTGGCTTCTTACAAGCATCTTCTGGGCCTTGTGTGTCCCTGGGCACCTGTCCCTGGTCAATTCCCGAAAGCTACTGTGCTCCTCTTGCCCATCTCCCCTTGCAAATAATATCTTCCATCGGGGGACCGGCTTCCTCCAATTTCAGGAGAGGTGGGGCTGAAGGCACAGACTTGGGCGTCACTGGCACAGATATAAGTAAATACAGCTGGAGTCTGCAGAGAGGCTGGACTGAGTCAGGGAGTCAGGAAAGAGAAGCCACACACAAGGACAACCAATCATGTTTCTCATAATCTTCTTAACCTAGGGAATAGGACACAATCATTTTTTCTTTTTAAAACATCTTTATCCCTGATCAGCCTCATTTCCTCAAAAACTATAAAGGAAAATGCTGCTGACTTGTTTTTGCGTAGTAATTTCAGCTGTCACATAATAAGCTAAGGAAGACAGTATATAGTAAATAAGGACCCTTTATCTGTCTTATTTTCCCTTTTGGCTTCACAGGAAACTTGTGAGAAACCTATGCAGCATAAAATTAATATGATTTCAATCCAGGGATTCAACGATGGAAGGAGGTCATGAGAATAGCAGAAAGTCTTCAAATCGAGATCATTATGAAATCCTCAGACCCAGAGCACATAAATCCTACCCTCAGAGTCACTGAGCAGTTAACATTACAAATTACAAACCATATCCAGTCAGAGTCATTCTCTTTCCTGCTTGTCTCCTGTACTCATGTTACAGGTTAGGGCAGTACCCCGAGTGGAGTGAACAATCTCTGGACTAACACTTGTCAGGATCAGAAGCTGAGGTATCTGCACCCACATTACAGGAACAGGATATGTGCTCCTAGGGAACTGAGGGTGTCAGGAGATGAGGAATGTCCCTGGAGTCACAGAAAGAAGGTATCAGATGTGTCTCACTCTGACATATGCAGGTGTTTATGAAACTCTGGGATTTCTAAGGAAGGATGCAGTGCAGAGACAGGTCCCAGAGGAGACAAGAGCTGAGAGACCATCCAAACTGGGACCACCTTGTCACTAGACTTCAAATTTTCAATATTGATAGAGTGTTTTCTAAGAGTCAGGCCCTTTGCTGAGTGCTATGTGCAGCAGGATCAAAGGCAGCCAGGAGGTAGAGGAGTCTTGAGGTACATCAGTCATTGGAGTTGAAGAGCAGAGATTCAAAGGAAAGTTGGAACTGGAGCTTTAAAGGAGATGTGAAGTGGGTGACTCAACCTCTGACTCAGAAAAATTGATACCTGCAGAAGAAAAAACCCGGCGGGCTTAGGACTCCCAGCTGAGTGTTGTATCCTCCATCCCTTTCCACCTGGTCCCTTCATTTTCTACCCCTCACAGTTCCCTAACGAGAAGGTGGTCCACCCAACAGACAACGCTGCCTCAGATGGTTATCAAGGGGTACCCTAAGAAGAAATCATCTCACCCTCTCTTTGTCCCCATTTGTCAAGTAGCAGTGAGGCCGAGCCAGGGGATGGTGAAAGTGGAAGGAGGTGGGAGTTGGGCATCGGGTGTGAAGATGCTCTTGAAAGGGGTTTTAATAACCACTTGCTACCAGGCCAGTGAACACTTACCATAGTTGATGCCTTTTGAGCATGTTGCATTGTAAACTGTCCCTGAAATTACTGTGCACTTGGCTTATGGGATGAAACATCCTCCTAGTTCTTTTGTCTCTCAGCTTCTCTGAAGTCTCATTGAGCACCTTCTCTTCAATTTCTTTTACACAGTAAGAATAGGATCAGCTGTGCTAAACTAACAAATACCCAGATATCCAGGTTTGGCTCATGTTACACGTCCAAAGTAAGTCATGCAGGAAGCTCTGCTCATCATCGTACTCAGGAAGCCAGGCTGACAGTCTTTCTCCTGCACATCTGCTCCCAGAACCTCCCCAGCAGAATGAAGGGAACCTAAGAATTTATTCACTGGCTTTTAATGATCCCTCCTAGAAAGAACACACTTCTCGCATTTCATTTTCCAATGTAAATCATATGGCTGCAACTAACTTCAAATAAGTGGGAATACTTGAAGGTGGAAAACATTTAAGAAGTACACACTAAATAAATAATAAAATACTTCTACAAGAGATATTTATGGAGGACCTACTGTGTACCAGGAGC